TCCTGCTTCAGCCTCCCGAGTAGCTGGGATTACAGGTGCCCGCCACCATGCCCGGCTAATTTGTGTATTTTTAGTAGAGACAGGGGTTCACCATGTTGGCCAGGCTGGTCGCGGACTCCTGACCGCAGGTGTCTCGGCCTCCCAAAGTGCCGATTATAGGCGTGAGCCACGGGGCCCTATAGGGATTATAGGCGTGAGCCACTGCGCCCGGCCTCTTTGCAATATTTATCACAACTCCCACTAAGTAATATTTGACTTGTGTAGCCATCCTTAACATTTGGCTACCTTATTAGGCCATAAACTCCAAACGAGCAGGGGTCTTCTCTTTTATTTAATCCTGTATTTCCTGTGCCTAGTATATACAAGTGCTCAAACAAGTATTAACTACTTGATTGGATTCTTTAAGTAGGCCCATCCCTCTTCTCTTAGTCCAGAGCTCTTACTTATTTCTACGCATTATGGCCGTATGAAGGCTGTTTGTAAACCTGCAAAATACAATACCAGGTATCCTGCAGGTTCCACATGTAAATTATATTATCTCATTGGCCAGTGGTGTGTGGTCTGAAGGGGTAAAACCCGGAGGCTTATGGTTTAGGATCTTCTAGGATAATGTGCCTTCAGAAAATCGAAGATTAATATTCATTCTCTAAACAATCTTTTTTTTTTTTTTTCAAACTTTTTTGTAATGACGAGGGTGTTGAACTGGCCTCAAGTGATCCTCCCCCTTCGGCCTCCCAAAGCACTGAACAATATTTTATCTAAGTGCCAAGCATTCCTGAATAGAAATATTAAGAGTCATCACGCTTGTGCAGTCAACACATATTTACTGGGCGCATTCTATGCACGAGTTATTGAAGACAGCTGTTGTAAGCATTTCAGGACAATGCACCTCCCTTAACACCGAGTCCGGGATTTGGGGCGGGGTGCCGGAAAACGCCAGGTCCCGCCAGCAGAGGGCACGGTCCCGGCCTCGCTGCAGCCTCGGGACCCACCGAGGCTTCCAGGCTCCCACGCTCGCTCCCGAGCGCGTCCCCGCCCTCGCGTCACGTGACGTGGCCGCGGAACCTGAGCTGCGGGGCCTAAGCCGAGCTAAATTCGTTGCAGGTGGCCGCGGCGGGTGCAACCACAAAGGCTAATCCGAAGGAGTCGGGGAGGCTCGTGGAGTCGATGCTTCCTCTTCCAAGTCAGGTCGGCTCCCGTTACCTTCTCAGCATTCGCCGTTCCGGTCTTCCTGAGCGCGTGCATGAGGTCTTTCGCGTGGGGAAGCTCCGGTGACCATGTAGGGGAGAAGAGTGAGGAAGCTCCTGGTGCTTGGGACGAGGTCAGCGCTGTCGGCGCGCTGCTCCAGCGCCCACCACACCCTGGTGCGGGCCGACGGGCCCTGGGCCCTGGTGGGAGCTCCGGCCTCCGGTCAAGGCCTGGCCGGGAGCGCCACGAATTCTCGCGTCGTCTCGCGAGAGTCCAAGTTAAAGAACATGGCGACGTCTAATCTGTTAAAGGTAAGACCCTCACTCCAGCTTGGGTTTTACTGTTAAACTCCCTTTTATCTTTTTTTTTTTCAAGAATAAAGGTTCTCTTCAGTTTGAAGACAAATGGGATTTTATGCGCCCGATTGTTTTGAAGCTTTTACGCCAGGAATCTGTTACAAAACAGCAGTGGTTTGATCTGTTTTCGTAAGTACCCCACTAATTCTGTTTGCTAGCATTTAATGTTTGTTTACCTACTTTATATTCACAGGGATGTGCATGCAGTCTGTCTTTGGGATGATAAAGGCCCAGCAAAAATTCATCAGGCTTTAAAAGAAGATATTCTTGAGTTTATTAAGCAAGCACAGGCAGTAAGTTCTACATGCTTATTTTAGACTTGTTTTTATTTCAAATTGGTACACCTCTTTTTTTCAGCGAGTACTGAGCCATCAAGATGATACGGCTTTGCTAAAAGCATATATTGTTGAATGGCGAAAGTTCTTTACACAATGTGATATTTTACCAAAACCTTTTTGTCAACTAGAGATTACTTTAATGGGTAAACAGGGCAGCAATAAAAAATCAAATGTGGAAGACAGTATTGTTCGAAAGGTAAGACTATTTTTCTCCTTGTTTTCCTAATAAATTATGTTACAATTTGTTCTTGTTTTCCTAGCTTATGCTTGATACATGGAATGAGTCAATCTTTTCAAACATAAAAAACAGACTCCAAGATAGTGCAATGAAGCTGGTACATGCTGAGAGATTGGGAGAAGCTTTTGATTCTCAGCTGGTTATTGGAGTAAGAGAATCCTATGGTATGTTCTGAACTTTTATGATCATAATTTCTATTGGAGTAATACTTTATTTTCTGTTTTTCAGTTAACCTTTGTTCTAATCCTGAGGATAAACTTCAAATTTATAGGGACAATTTTGAGAAGGCATACTTGGATTCAACAGAGAGATTTTATAGAACACAAGCACCCTCGTATTTACAACAAAATGGTGTACAGAATTATATGAAATATGTAAGTTAGAACTTAGTATATGTGATAATTTGCTTAAAATGATTGCTATTTTGCTTCTGGACAGGCAGATGCTAAATTAAAAGAAGAAGAAAAACGAGCACTACGTTATTTAGAAACAAGACGAGAATGTAACTCCGTTGAAGCAGTAAGTAATTTTGTAATTGTACATTTTATGGGAGTAGCCTTGACTAATTTTTGATATATTTCAGCTCATGGAATGCTGTGTAAATGCCCTGGTGACATCATTTAAAGAGACTATCTTAGCTGAGTGCCAAGGCATGATCAAGAGAAATGAAACTGAAAGTAGGTAAAACATCACATAAAGTTATCATAATAATGATTACATGAATGTGTTCTCTCCTTCCAGAATTACATTTAATGTTTTCATTGATGGACAAAGTTCCTAATGGTATAGAGCCAATGTTGAAAGACTTGGAGGAACATATCATTAGTGCTGGCCTGGCAGATATGGTAGCAGCTGCTGAAACTATTACTACTGTAAGTTTTTTTTCAATGGCAATGATAGATATTAAAAACTTAATGTAAAACCTTTTGTTTCTAGGACTCTGAGAAATACGTTGAGCAGTTACTTACACTATTTAATAGATTTAGTAAACTCGTCAAAGAAGCTTTTCAAGATGATCCACGATTTCTTACTGCAAGAGATAAGGTATATATTCCTATATATATAAAAAACACTTTAAAAATATTTTATTCCAAATTATTTTTTGCAGGCGTATAAAGCAGTTGTTAATGATGCTACCATATTTAAACTTGAATTACCTTTGAAGCAGAAGGGGTAAGTTTTTTAAAACCATACTTTAAAAATACTTTCCATCAACTGCTTTTAATTTGTTTTTTAGGGTGGGATTAAAAACTCAGCCTGAATCAAAATGCCCTGAGCTGCTTGCCAATTACTGTGACATGTTGCTAAGAAAAACACCATTAAGCAAAAAACTAACCTCTGAAGAGATTGAAGCAAAGCTTAAAGAAGTGGTACATGAATTTTTTGTATTTCAACTTTTAAAAAGAACTGAAAGTAACTTTATTTTTCATACAGCTCTTGGTACTTAAGTATGTACAGAACAAAGATGTTTTTATGAGGTATCATAAAGCTCATTTGACACGACGTCTTATATTAGACATCTCTGCCGATAGTGAAATTGAAGAAAACATGGTAGAGTGGCTAAGAGTAAGTAAATTTTTTTAAATATTTGGTTTTCTTTACCTCTTCCTTCTTTGGTTTATATTTATAGGAAGTTGGTATGCCAGCGGATTATGTAAACAAGCTTGCTAGAATGTTTCAGGACATAAAAGTATCTGAAGATTTGAACCAAGCTTTTAAGGAAATGCACAAAAATAATAAATTGGCATTACCAGGTATTATTTTATAATTACATGTATATATTTTTTTACTTTATATTCCTGATATTCTTCTCTATAGCTGATTCAGTTAATATAAAAATTCTGAATGCTGGCGCCTGGTCAAGAAGTTCTGAGAAAGTCTTTGTCTCACTTCCTACTGAACTGGAGGACTTGATACCGGAAGTAGAAGAATTCTACAAAAAAAATCATAGTGGTAGAAAATTACATTGGCATCATCTCATGTCAAATGGAATTGTAAGTAGATAGTGTGTTAGTTATTTCAGCTTTCTTTATTAAAAATCTGTTTTATCTATTATAGATAACATTTAAGAATGAAGTTGGTCAATATGATTTGGAGGTAACCACGTTTCAGCTCGCTGTATTGTTTGCATGGAACCAAAGACCCAGAGAGAAAATCAGCTTTGAAAATCTTAAGCTTGCAACTGAACTCCCTGATGCTGAACTTAGGAGGACTTTATGGGTTGGTTTATGTTTTTTTGTTTTTAAGACTGTGATGCTAATTGTTTTCTCCTTATTCTTCATAGTCTTTAGTAGCTTTCCCAAAACTCAAACGGCAAGTTTTGTTGTATGAACCTCAAGTCAACTCACCCAAAGACTTTACAGAAGGTACCCTCTTCTCAGTGAACCAGGAGTTCAGTTTAATGTAAGCTCGTTAGTTGATCTAAAATAAAAACACCATAAAATACTTGATGCAATTCTTTTTGTAGAAAAAATGCAAAGGTTCAGAAAAGGGGTAAAATCAACTTGATTGGACGTTTGCAGCTCACTACAGAAAGGATGAGAGAAGAAGAGAATGAAGGAATAGTTCAACTACGAATACTAAGAACCCAGGTTTGTAATGTTGACAGAATGTCTGAAGTTTATAATGCGCTTTTATTTTTATTTTTTCTTTTAGGAAGCTATCATACAAATAATGAAAATGAGAAAGAAAATTAGTAATGCTCAGCTGCAGACTGAATTAGTAGAAATTTTGAAAAACATGTTCTTGCCACAAAAGAAAATGATAAAAGAGCAAATAGAGTGGCTAATAGAGCACAAATACATCAGAAGAGATGAATCTGATATCAACACTTTCATATATATGGCATAATTTTGAATATCATGGACAATATTTAGAACCCAAATTTTGGAGTGCTTGGGCAGAAAGTTGTAAAGTTTGTGCTGGAGAAAGGTTTATTTGGACTTTGATTACATAAATATTAAAATCTCTGCCTTACCTTACAAAAACAACTATATTTTGCCAATCACATTAGTTAGCATGATGGCATTCCCTTCATGTTGCACACTCTTTGACAGCATGCTGTTTTGTGGAGAAACTTGCATTCATGAAGAGCCCATTATCAACTTTTAAAAGTGAATTTGATTTGTACCCACCAGGAGAAATACAGTTGGGAAGGGTGAGGGTGGGGTTCTTGTTGCTTTTTTCTCTTTTTTCCTCTCTTAAAAAATGTACTTGCACAAGGAAGGATCTTCAGATATTCATGCACTGAAAAATGCTGTTATCTTTTGTTTTTAAAAAATGCAATTAAAACTAGAAATAGCACTCTTGGTTTCTTTTGATGAAAAGAGTGAGCTGGTCAATGCAACATTGGGAAACGGCAGATGTAGGTGAGAAGTTAAGTATTTAATAGTATCAAATTGTTCAAACATTGCTCAGTATAATAACTGGATTTTAATGGTGACCTAAAAATGGTATTAAATATTTTCAACTTTCAAATGTTGGTTTTCTTTAAGCAGGAGACTGCTATTTTAGTTGTTGTTAAATGATGAGGAGTTTTTTTTTTTTTAAATATGGCTGGAAAGCTTGTTTTGAAAAATGAAGCTTATATTAATTGTTGCTTCAATAGTTTAAAAAATTTATGGAGATAGGTAGGTCATTATGATTGCAGAGCCAAAATAGCAAAACAAACATATTAAGTGTGTTTACTAAACATATTGTGTGTTTACTAACACACTTAATGTTTATATACCTAATATTTATTATGCCATATCTGAATTTATTAAAAACAACACAGAAATCTCCTGCTCTGATATAGTTATGTAACTGATCTCTTAATCTGTAGCATAGAAGTATTTTGGTATTTTAAGGTCTCATGATTAGGGATTTGTAGCCTCAGGTTTGAATCAGTCACCTAGGGGTAAGAGAAAAACCACAACATAAGACCTGAAAAACAGAAGCAAAATTGTTGCACTCTTAATACGAGCAGTAAACTTGCCAAATATATGTACATATATATTTATATATTTTAAAAATAAACATTTTTTAAATCGTCAGAAGGCAACATTTACCATGTTCCTTTCAGTCTATCCAAAGTAGCAACTTAACTAGTTGCTGGCAACTGAATACCCAGAGTAGTGGAAATTTTAGGACTTGAGGACGTGAACAACTTGAAAGAGAAAATTGATTCCCCTTGAGGAAAGAATGGCTCAACGTGGATTTTTATTCATTGTGGTGCACGTTTCAAATTTTCTTGCAAATTATTTTATATCTTATTTGATGTTAAGTAATATTTTTAAAGTATGGTTTTTGAAGATAGTAGGAAATGGAGTACAGAAAGGCATACAGTATTATGTTACAGTGGAGTGCTTTCAAGAGCATTTCGTAGGATCTGTCCCCATCCGAAGAGGCTTTGTGAACTGCCTGCTGAATGGAAGGAAAGCAACTTTAAAACATTTAGAGTTTTGCTGAGTATAGCCAAATGCCTGTTCTGAAACTTATAGGAAATTGGAATTTTGTTTAAAATTTTACACTTTAAGGTAGCAAATGTCAATTATTAGACCGAGCATATTGTGAAGAATTAAACTAAAATTAATACGTACAGTTTTCTCTAATTAGGTGACTGTTCATAATGGGTATATTTGGAATTTAGAAGAAATAATTTTGTAGTAATTGTGGCCCTTATGTTTAACAGATAATTCAGCATTGGCGTATTTGCTTGTCCCAATACAAGAATGCCAAAGGAGGAAACAGGAAAAATTGCCGTCCATTTTAAAAATTTAGGTTTGTTGTTTTAAACCATAATTGTTCTCAGAACTTTTTTGGAACTTCTAATTTTGGGTCATTTAATTTAAGAATGAGAGTCATGATGTTTTGATTTATGAAGGTGAATTTAATGCAAAAGTGGGTAACACTACATTCATAGCAAAGTTTTTTATTAAATTTTATAAATTTTTAATAGCCAATTATGTCCTAATTGTATTTTGGGGAATGAACAGCAGCAAATACTGTAAATGTACAGTTTTCTTTTTTTTTTTTTTTTGGTTATGTATACAAAAGTTTTAACTACTTTTTGGTGTTTATGAAAATCATTTAGTTGACAAGGTGCCTATGCCATTGTTAAATTTTCTTTAAGTAATTTAACAACAGATTTGCTAATTTAAAAAAAAATGAAAAAAAAAATCTTACCAGCAGTTTGTAAAGGTCTGGAATCACAGTTGGCATCCTTTATTCAGGTCTCTTCTCTCCAGCGTACACTTAAAATTGGTGCCGAGCAGGGATATAACCTGCAGTTAAGTGAAAAGAAAATCCAGCCTCCCCCTCCAAAAAAAAAAAAAAAATTTAATTTTTAAAAATTAGTGGTATGGCAATAAGACACTTCAGAGGCTATCTTAACCTCTGAATACCCATCTTCTAGTTTAAAGACAGAGACATCCCATCTGGAAAATGTTAACTTGTGTTGCCATCTCGTTGCCGGAGTAAGTAGACATAAGACAGAGTTTAAGAAGTAAAAATATAGAAAAATTTTGATGGTCACAATGAGATAAATATTAGAATATTACTATTCCAATGATTAAATGAGGATCTTGAAATAAATTCTGAAGTCTTCCAATTTTTACATTTATTGGAGGGGTCCCTGAGTTCTGTCAACTTTTTTATTTAAGTCTCTTGCTCTTATTTTGTGCATAAATGTTAAACCTTCCAAAAATGAAATGTTAGCTTTCTTTCTTTTACTTTTTATTAAATTTAATAGAAAATATGACCTGAGTAGTTAAAAAGTATTTTGCATTATTTGCAGTAAGATGTCTCTAGCACTGCTCAAAGGGCAAATTTTAAAACTTCAGTCTGGGTGAAAGATTTGCTAGTTTTACAGAAAGATTTGCTATCTTAAACTCAAGCTGGTTTTTCTGTTCTCATGTAAGTGACTGGGATGCTGTCTTATGAATTCTTCCAAGGTCATGTTTGTGAAATAAACATTACATGAGAGCTTTCCTGTCATCTACACTATATGTTGTCTGGAGTGTTGAACAAATTTATTTTAGTTTCTAAGTTGTAATCTATCCTCATATGGTCTATACGATTTTGAATGTGTGCCACTACATACTGAGATGATAATGCTGTACAATTTTAAGTGGTAGCAGTTTCTGTATGCAGTAGGCTGAAATATTTTGATGAACTGCTTAATTTTTGGATTTTATTTTTTAAGTTGTATAATTTATTTTCTTGCAAAATAAAAATGTAATATAAAAGCTTTTACCTATCCAGAAAATGTTGATGTTCT